CAGCAATATACTGCATTCAAGAAGAGAAGCATTCTTCTAGTTTCTCTTTAAAAATAAAAAGAATCTAAGCTCAATTCTAGCGAACCATTTTCTGTCAAAATTTTGCTCTCCCGTATTAAGGAAAACAAAATTTGACCAAAAATGCATACTAGCCATCATTGATTTTACACGTAAATAATTACCGTTCTTTAAAACTTGTAGGGCAGCATTTATTTTTTTTTTTCAGTCAAACTCAGTAACAAAGAGAAAAAACTGAGACCTCCACTAATAAATTACATCTTGAAATATACATGATTGTGGTGTCCCCGTGTTACTTTCAATGGTAACTGACACGTCCCGAATTTAACTGTACCAGACAGTTCTATCTGTCCCATCGCTGACCGAACAGTGCTTCTCTGTTTCTATTCATTATGTATTATACGAGGTCTAAACACAGCCCAGTATGACGAGGGAAAAAAATTACACTTCTTAGGATACCAAAGTGATGCATTCAAGATCTCTCTCGCAGTACATGCCCGTGAGCACTAACAGGCATTTTTTGATAGAGCTAAAATATGTTGGCTGCAAGCTCATTACTCTAACAACCTTCAGGCCCCCTGTTTCTGCTGGTTTTCAGAAAACCCTAGTGAAAACCAGGCACTATCCAAACCTTGCACACCAAACTTGCCAACAGCCCTGTGCAATGATCAATAACCTTGGCTACACAGTCATCGGCCCCAAATTCACGGTCCTGAAGACCAATGCAGCAAAAACCCAGACGAAAGGCTAGCTGGAGCCCCAAAGAATTACCGCGCTTCCCCTCTGCCGCATGGAGGGAAGCTATGGGAGGAGAGGAGTGGAATGAGGCTCACCAGCTCCGAAGATGCTCCGGTGACCTCTGGCTGCGCGGCGAGAGCTGGGGAGGGAAGGCGCTAGGGCAGCCGCGGCGGGCTGTGTGGACTCTGCCCCTGGTGCATTCCTCGCATTCCTGCACAATCTGTCGCCAGCCCAGGAGCCGGCAGCGCGCGTCCCCCGCTGTACACACACACCTGACTACCGCTGCGCCCCGAGCGGCCACGGCCGCCGCGGCACCTCCACTGCCCGCGCTCGCGGTGTGTCGCACTCAGCCAACACGCAGCCAAATCCCGGCCCCGCCGCTCGCTCTCCGGGTAGCGGTCCAGGGGAGAGGGCCGGCAGCCTCGGCAGCGGGCGGGGATACCAGATCCGCCAGGGAGGTGCCGCAGCTCCGCTTCAACTCCTGGCAGGGAGAGGAGGAAGCGGCGGCGCAGGAGGGCAGCGGCGAGGCTCGGCGCTGGGGAGCCGGGAGGGGTGGAGCGTGAGGATCCGCGGCCGGTAGAGAGGGGCGCACTAGGCAGAGGGGTGGGCAGGACCGGCAAGGAGTACAGGACTTCGGGGACAAACGCAAGACCGCGCGGGCAGCAGGGGCGTGGGAAGACGGGGAGGGGACCAAGGTGCAGGATCTGGGGCTAGAAGGACAGACAGCCGGCCCCGAGTGCTGAGGAGGGCGGGCGCCCAGTGGTGTCGAGGGCGACTTGGGGCGCGCGGCGGCAGGCAGCGGGGAAGCCGCCGCGAGGGCGTCCAGCAGGGCTCAGCGCGGCGCTCAAGTTCGGGGCTGGGAGCTCTGAATCCGAACAGCCCAGCGTGGGCAGAGGTCGTGCGCTGCGCGTACGGGAGACCGGGGAGAGGAATCGCCGGGAAAAGCAAATGGAGGGTGAAACTTGTGCGCCTGCCGGGGGGAGGGGAGCAGCAGGCGAGTGCGGGCAGGAACACGAGGCGGGGCAGGAAAGCCGCGGCGGCCGCGAGGCGCTGGGGACGCGGCAGCGGGAGGGAGGCCCCCGGCCCCCGGCGCGCAGGTCCTGGCCCTGGCGCGTGTTCGGGGCGAGGGCCGAGGGTCTCGTGGGCAGGAGTCTCCGCGCCCTCCCGCGAGCCCACACACTTACTTTCCAGCTTAGGCAGCGGCCGTCGTCGCTCCAGGGATCAGGGACATCGGCGCCGAGGGGTCGCCGCTGCGGCACCCGAAAAAATTAAAAAAGTGCCGCGGCGGCGCGGCTGCCCGCCCC